ACCTGCAGGGTGACTTCCCCTCTCTGCAGATACCTCCCCTCTCTGAGCTTGAATTTTCTACCTGCTGAAATGGGAAAAGGAATGTTACCTTCCTTGCCTGACTCAAGGGTGGCTGTGAAGCTCAAAGTAGACTGGGATGTGGCCGTGCTTGGTAAACTGTAAAATGATTAGCATACGTGAAGCGTTAGTGTGCTCCCTGGCAGTCAGTCCTCACGTTTACGATGGATTAATGAAGGCAGCCAGGCACAATCTCAGGTTATGACCTTATAAGGCATAATAGGATTACAAGGAGGCAAAATGAAACAGTATATTTCCTCCTAATTTTGGTTATTCCTATGTTTCCAAATAGAAATGAAAATTCTGAAATTTCAGATAATTCCCCCCTCCAAATCCCAATTCTCAATTTAGCTTTTCTGAGCCTTGTCCCTACCGTGAAATCTTACTAGCTCACCCCGAAACGCCGGGGTCTTGGTCCTCTGGGGGACTAGTGAGTCCTGCTCCTCTCGGCTTTGCTCCGTCCCTGCCCCGGCCCCTCCGCGGGAGTCTGGGGTCGCGGCCCGGTCAGGCGCCAAGCCGGCAGGGGGGCGCGGTCCACTTGAGGCCACAGCTCCCCAGGTCCAGGGCTCGGGCCATCCGCGCTGTCCCTTCCGCGGGCTCTTGCTGTTCTTCGCCAGGAGGCTTTGCACTCCGGGCCGCATGGGTCCTGGATAAGGACCTCAAGAGGTTGTAGTGGCGCCCCTTCGCTCCGGCGTACTGTCTGAACCCTGTGCCCAAAGAGGGCTGTGGCAGTTCCTGCACCAACCGCCTGGAGCCCATACCTAAGCCCTCTGGGCACGAGGGACCTCCTCTCCCCCGCTCCCCCCTCCCCCCATCCCAACTCCAGCCCCAAAGGAAGCAATGCGCGCGTCCGAGAGCAGGAGCGCGCGTGGCTGAGGAAAGAAAGGGAAGGCAACCGGGCAGCCCAGGCCCCGCCCCGCCGCTCCCCCACCCGTGCGCTTATAAAGCACAGGAACCAGAGCTGGCCACTCAGTGGTTTCTTGGTGACACTGGATAGAACAGCTCAAGCCTTGCCACTTCGGGCTTCTCACTGCAGCTGGGCTTGGACTTCGGAGTTTTGCCATTGCCAGTGGGACGTCTGAGACTTTCTCCTTCAAGTACTTGGCAGATCACTCTCTTAGCAGGTAGGTGCCGCAGACCCTGCGGGTTAAGAGGTGCTCACGCTCGACTCTCTTTCTTCTTTTCCAGGGTCTGCGCTTCGCAGCCGGGATGAAGCTGGTTTCCGTCGCCCTGATGTACCTGGGTTCGCTCGCCTTCCTAGGCGCTGACACCGCTCGGTTGGATGTCGCGTCGGAGTTTCGAAAGAAGTGAGTCCGGGCAGCGCCTTCCCCCTTGCTGGGCACGCGAATCGGGTCTGCTTGTGTTTTCCAGGTGGAATAAGTGGGCTCTGAGTCGTGGGAAGAGGGAACTGCGGATGTCCAGCAGCTACCCCACCGGGCTCGCTGACGTGAAGGCCGGGCCTGCCCAGACCCTTATTCGGCCCCAGGACATGAAGGGTGCCTCTCGAAGCCCCGAAGACAGGTAACTACGCCCTGTGCTGTCCAGGGACGGGAGTTGCCTTTCTTCCCCCTCCCCCCGCCCGCAGCAGTCCGGATGCCGCCCGCATCCGAGTCAAGCGCTACCGCCAGAGCATGAACAACTTCCAGGGCCTCCGGAGCTTTGGCTGCCGCTTCGGGACGTGCACGGTGCAGAAGCTGGCACACCAGATCTACCAGTTCACAGATAAGGACAAGGACAACGTCGCCCCCAGGAGCAAGATCAGCCCCCAGGGCTACGGCCGCCGGCGCCGGCGCTCCCTGCCCGAGGCCGGCCCGGGTCGGACTCTGGTGTCTTCTAAGCCACAAGCACACGGGGCTCCAGCCCCCCCGAGTGGAAGTGCTCCCCACTTTCTTTAGGATTTAGGCGCCCATGGTACAAGGAATAGTCGCGCAAGCATCCCGCTGGTGCCTCCCGGGACGAAGGACTTCCCGAGCGGTGTGGGGACCGGGCTCTGACAGCCCTGCGGAGACCCTGAGTCCGGGAGGCACCGTCCGGCGGCGAGCTCTGGCTTTGCAAGGGCCCCTCCTTCTGGGGGCTTCGCTTCCTTAGCCTTGCTCAGGTGCAAGTGCCCCAGGGGGCGGGGTGCAGAAGAATCCGAGTGTTTGCCAGGCTTAAGGAGAGGAGAAACTGAGAAATGAATGCTGAGACCCCCGGAGCAGGGGTCTGAGCCACAGCCGTGCTCGCCCACAAACTGATTTCTCACGGCGTGTCACCCCACCAGGGCGCAAGCCTCACTATTACTTGAACTTTCCAAAACCTAAAGAGGAAAAGTGCAATGCGTGTTGTACATACAGAGGTAACTATCAATATTTAAGTTTGTTGCTGTCAAGATTTTTTTTGTAACTTCAAATATAGAGATATTTTTGTACGTTATATATTGTATTAAGGGCATTTTAAAAGCAATTATATTGTCCTCCCCTATTTTAAGACGTGAATGTCTCAGCGAGGTGTAAAGTTGTTCGCCGCGTGGAATGTGAGTGTGTTTGTGTGCATGAAAGAGAAAGACTGATTACCTCCTGTGTGGAAGAAGGAAACACCGAGTCTCTGTATAATCTATTTACATAAAATGGGTGATATGCGAACAGCAAACCAATAAACTGTCTCAATGCTGATTCATTCTCTCGGCTCGGCTCTCACGTCTAGG